ATGCAATTTTGTATGTTCCTTTTCTTCTTTTCAAAGAGAATACAAAACTATAGCAGTCTAAGAAAATAACCCCAAAATGGGGAGGCAAACTCATTCTGGAAATGATGGGCTGTTTGTAGTTTCACAAAACCTCTTTCCCGGCAGAGCACCAACACCTCCCCCTTCCACCACCCCCCATCCCATCTGGTCTGCTTCTCCCCGCCCCCCAGTTGTTGTCGAAGTCTGGGGGTTGGGACTGGACCCCCTGATTGCGTAAGAGCAAAAAGCGAAGGCGCAATCTGGACACTGGGAGATTCGGAGCGCAGGGAGTTTGAGAGAAACTTTTATTTTGAAGAGACCAAGGTTGAGGGGGGGCTTATTTCCTGACAGCTATTTACTTAGAGCAAATGATTAGTTTTAGAAGGATGGACTATAACATTGAATCAATTACAAAACGCGGTTTTTGAGCCCATTACTGTTGGAGCTACAGGGAGAGAAACAGAGGAGGAGACTGCAAGAGATCATTGGAGGCCGTGGGCACGCTCTTTACTCCATGTGTGGGACATTCATTGCGGAATAACATCGGAGGAGAAGGTAAGGGAAAAGAAAAAATGATTTTTTGTTTATAAGGGAAGTCCCTGATCAGACTCTGGGACTGGAGAAAGCGAAGTAACTTCAAACTTTGGGCGACAAGAAAAAAAAAAAGGAGCTGGATTCCAGTTGTGTGTCCAGAGAGTAATTTTTTTTTTTCGGAATAAACTTCACTTGGGGACGGGTGGGAGATAACCATAGAGTTAGAAAGTCTAGGTATTTTTTTTAAACACACATTTTCCAGACCTATTTTTAAAAACAATGTTTTTCTAACAACCCTATGGCCTCCCAAAGAAATTGTTTAGGCTTACATTTTTGAGGTTTCTTTTGGGAGTGGGGGTGGTGTTCGTGAATACTGGGCCGAACACCAAGGAACTGGGGGTGGAGGCAGAGGTGTTTGCCCTCTTCTTGGCAGTGGGTCCTGGAAGGCGACAGGTTTTAAATGAGTGTTTTCATTCCTCGCCTGCGGTTTGGCGGGACAGCGCTGCAGCCCATGGTGTGGAGCGCGGCTGGGGGACCAGGGGGAGGTGGGGAGAGGGGAGCGTGGAGGGGAGCGTGGAGGGGGGCGCGCGAAGGGGTTGCGGGGCGCAGGAGGCGGGCTGGGCTCGGCTGGAGACCGGACCTCGGTGTTGGCCTACAGCACAGGGAGCCGGCCGAATGCGCGTGATTACTGGACGGCGCTGCTCTGGGAGAGAGTCGGGGCCAGATTTGGCGCGGCGGTGAGGCGGCTGCGGGACAAGCAGAGGCGCGCGGGCGTGGGCAAGGGTTTGGGGCGCTCTGGAGCGGTTTGTTGGGTCAGTGAGGTGCCAGGGAGAGCGGGTGCCTGCCGGGCAGTGTGCTCGGGTTGCACGCCCTAGCGCGGGGGCGACAGCGGCGGCGCGGGCGGGCGGTCTGGAATAATGACAAACACATTTGGCCCTGAGTGAAGAAGTCGTCGTCGCCTCGCATTCCAGCAACTGGGATTTGAGGAATTTCGAACCGCACACCAAGGGGCCCTCATTGTGCTCCGTGGCCCCCGCCCCCGCCTGTCTTCCCGCGCCCCCTCCTCGGTGGAATCATTTCTGCATTGCCCGGGGGCTCTGCTTTCGCTCAGTTCTGGCCGCAGGCAGGAAGAGAGGAAAGGTCTCCAGGAAGGTGCCGAACTTCTTGTGAGGAAGTTAGGGACGACTTGGAACTGGGGAAACTTGTTTGCAGGTAAGACAGAAAGGTGGGAGGTAAACCATATTATGCTGTTTCTGTTGACTTTTGACTTTTCTAGTTTCCCAGAGCTATGGGGACTTCCCATCCGGCGTTCCTGGTCTTAGGCTGTCTTCTCACAGGTACGGAGCCCAGTCCTCTCTGAGTTCCTTGTGCATCCTATTCAGAGCGTGCTTCCTTTTGCAGGGCTGAGCCTAATCCTCTGCCAGCTTTCATTACCCTCTATCCTTCCAAATGAAAATGAAAAGGTTGTGCAGCTGAATTCATCCTTTTCTCTGAGATGCTTTGGGGAGAGTGAAGTGAGCTGGCAGTACCCCATGTCTGAAGAAGAGAGCTCCGATGTGGAAATCAGAAATGAAGAAAACAACAGCGGCCTTTTTGTGACGGTCTTGGAAGTGAGCAGTGCCTCGGCGGCCCACACAGGGTTGTACACTTGCTATTACAACCACACTCAGACAGAAGAGAATGAGCTTGAAGGCAGGCACATTTACATCTATGTGCCAGGTGAGTTGGCTGGGTCTCCAGGACCAAGCTTCTAATAGAGTCTTCATTCTTTTTTAAACCACAGACCCAGATGTAGCCTTTGTACCTCTAGGAATGACGGATTATTTAGTCATCGTGGAGGATGATGATTCTGCCATTATACCTTGTCGCACAACTGATCCCGAGACTCCTGTAACCTTACACAACAGTGAGGGGGTGGTACCTGCCTCCTACGACAGCAGACAGGGCTTTAATGGGACCTTCACTGTAGGGCCCTATATCTGTGAGGCCACCGTCAAAGGAAAGAAGTTCCAGACCATCCCATTTAATGTTTATGCTTTAAAAGGTACTTGTATCATCTCCTTCCTTCTTTAAATATTTTAGGCCCTTGTATTTGTTCTTTTTTATAGCAACATCAGAGCTGGATCTAGAAATGGAAGCTCTTAAAACCGTGTATAAGTCAGGGGAAACGATTGTGGTCACCTGTGCTGTTTTTAACAATGAGGTGGTTGACCTTCAATGGACTTACCCTGGAGAAGTGGTAGGTACCCTCAAAACGTGCAATGGCTTGGATAAAAGTCGGTTTTCTTCCCCTTTTGCTGTAGAAAGGCAAAGGCATCACAATGCTGGAAGAAATCAAAGTCCCATCCATCAAATTGGTGTACACTTTGACGGTCCCCGAGGCCACGGTGAAAGACAGTGGAGATTACGAATGTGCTGCCCGCCAGGCTACCAGGGAGGTCAAAGAAATGAAGAAAGTCACTATTTCTGTCCATGGTACATTCCGCTTTCTAAAATGTCAGTTGTCCTCATTATTTAATGGAAACTCTTCCCTGTACAGAGAAAGGTTTCATTGAAATCAAACCCACCTTCAGCCAGTTGGAAGCTGTCAACCTGCATGAAGTCAAACATTTTGTTGTAGAGGTGCGGGCCTACCCACCTCCCAGGATATCCTGGCTGAAAAACAATCTGACTCTGATTGAAAATCTCACTGAGATCACCACTGATGTGGAAAAGATTCAGGAAATAAGGTAAAGAAACTCTCTGCCCAAGTATGCCTTTTTGCTTGTTGAAACAAAATCCTTTTTTTAAAAGGTATCGAAGCAAATTAAAGCTGATCCGTGCTAAGGAAGAAGACAGTGGCCATTATACTATTGTAGCTCAAAATGAAGATGCTGTGAAGAGCTATACTTTTGAACTGTTAACTCAAGGTATGTAAAGGGAGTATAAAGATAATGCTAGCATTCCATTCTGACTTCTTTCTGCCTCTTGCAGTTCCTTCATCCATTCTGGACTTGGTCGATGATCACCATGGCTCAACTGGGGGACAGACGGTGAGGTGCACAGCTGAAGGCACGCCGCTTCCTGATATTGAGTGGATGATATGCAAAGATATTAAGAAGTATGGAAAACAGATGTGTCTTCTTCTTTCGTTGGCCCTATACTTAGGCCCTTTTTCTCTCTAGATGTAATAATGAAACTTCCTGGACTATTTTGGCCAACAATGTCTCAAACATCATCACGGAGATCCACTCCCGAGACAGGAGTACCGTGGAGGGCCGTGTGACTTTCGCCAAAGTGGAGGAGACCATCGCCGTGCGATGCCTGGCTAAGAATCTCCTTGGAGCTGAGAACCGAGAGCTGAAGCTGGTGGCTCCCAGTGAGTTCCTCAACAGTCAGGACAACTCATCATTTTCATTGTGCCTCTCTCTCTTGTCACGTAGCCCTGCGTTCTGAACTCACGGTGGCTGCTGCAGTCCTGGTGCTGTTGGTGATTGTGATCATCTCACTTATTGTCCTGGTTGTCATTTGGAAACAGGTAGATATTTTCTCATAAAACTAAAGATCTTTATTCACCAGTTACCTGTCCTGGTCATTTATAGAAACCGAGGTATGAAATTCGCTGGAGGGTCATTGAATCAATCAGCCCAGATGGACATGAATATATTTATGTGGACCCGATGCAGCTGCCTTATGACTCAAGATGGGAGTTTCCAAGAGATGGACTAGTGCTTGGTAAGTTCCATGGGGTAACCTCCCAAGACTCCTTTTGGGTGTTAATGATTCTGCCTGCCCACAGGTCGGGTCTTGGGGTCTGGAGCGTTTGGGAAGGTGGTTGAAGGAACAGCCTATGGATTAAGCCGGTCCCAACCTGTCATGAAAGTTGCAGTGAAGATGCTAAAACGTAAGTGCTCCTTCCTGGGGATTTTTTGAGCACTGGACTGATATGTGATTTATTCTTTCAACAGCCACGGCCAGATCCAGTGAAAAACAAGCTCTCATGTCTGAACTGAAGATAATGACTCACCTGGGGCCACATTTGAACATTGTAAACTTGCTGGGAGCCTGCACCAAGTCAGGTGGGCTCACTGACCTGGAGTGAGGATTTTCATACCCATCTCCTAACGGCTTTTGTCCCCATAGGCCCCATTTACATCATCACAGAGTATTGCTTCTATGGAGATTTGGTCAACTATTTGCATAAGAATAGGGATAGCTTCCTGAGCCACCACCCAGAGAAGCCAAAGAAAGAGCTGGATATCTTTGGATTGAACCCTGCTGATGAAAGCACACGGAGGTGGGTGCAAAGAGAGATGTTGCTGTCTATCACCTGGGTAAGATTTCTCTTTCTGTTTTTACAGCTATGTTATTTTATCTTTTGAAAACAATGGTGACTACATGGACATGAAGCAGGCTGATACTACACAGTATGTCCCCATGCTAGAAAGGAAAGAGGTTTCTAAATATTCCGACATCCAGAGATCACTCTATGATCGTCCAGCCTCATATAAGAAGAAATCTATGTTAGGTAAAAGTGTCTATACTCACTCTGGGTGTTGGCAGCACCAATACATTTAATTTCTTTTCTGCAGACTCAGAAGTCAAAAACCTCCTTTCAGATGATAACTCAGAAGGCCTTACTTTATTGGATTTGTTGAGCTTCACCTATCAAGTTGCCCGAGGAATGGAGTTTTTGGCTTCAAAAAATGTAAGTTCAAGGAACACAGACCTTTTTAGACCGATCCTGAGTCATTTCTTCCTTTTCCATGCAGTGTGTCCACCGTGATCTGGCTGCTCGCAACGTCCTCCTGGCACAAGGAAAAATTGTGAAGATCTGTGACTTTGGCCTGGCCAGAGACATCATGCATGATTCGAACTATGTGTCGAAAGGCAGTGTACGTCCTCACTTCCCTCACTGGTCAGGCTCATGGGTTTAACTGTCTCCCTCCTTCCTTGCAGACCTTTCTGCCCGTGAAGTGGATGGCTCCTGAGAGCATCTTTGACAACCTCTACACCACACTGAGTGATGTCTGGTCTTATGGCATTCTGCTCTGGGAGATCTTTTCCCTTGGTATGGGCCTGACATTGCTGCTTATTTGGGCTTTAGTCCTGGTGTTTTATTGTTTGGCTTTTAGGTGGCACCCCTTACCCCGGCATGATGGTGGATTCTACTTTCTACAATAAGATCAAGAGTGGGTACCGGATGGCCAAGCCTGACCACGCTACCAGTGAAGTGTGAGCTCCTTCCCCATCCCGGGGGCCTGTGTCCTGTGCCCACTCTTGAGTTCTGTCCCCACAGCTACGAGATCATGGTGAAATGCTGGAACAGTGAGCCGGAGAAGAGACCCTCCTTTTACCACCTGAGTGAGATTGTGGAGAATCTGCTGCCTGGACAATATAAAAAGGTGTGTTTGGATCTGTGGGTGGAAAGGTCTGGCTTGATTAAATATGTTCAATGAATGTTTATAGAGTTATGAAAAAATTCACCTGGACTTCCTGAAGAGTGACCATCCTGCTGTGGCACGCATGCGTGTGGACTCAGACAATGCATACATTGGTGTCACCTACAAAAACGAGGAAGACAAGCTGAAGGACTGGGAGGGTGGTCTGGATGAGCAGAGACTGAGCGCTGACAGTGGCTACATCATTCCTCTGCCTGACATTGACCCTGTCCCTGAGGAGGAGGACCTGGGCAAGAGGAACAGACACAGGTAGCTGTGGGGGCAGCCTCGGTGTCTCACCTTTGTAATATTTGCTCTTCTCTCCCTCCTCCAGCTCGCAGACCTCTGAAGAGAGTGCCATTGAGACGGGTTCCAGCAGTTCCACCTTCATCAAGAGAGAGGACGAGACCATTGAAGACATCGACATGATGGATGACATCGGCATAGACTCTTCAGACCTGGTGGAAGACAGCTTCCTGTAACTGGCGGATTCGAGGGGTTCCTTCCACTTCTGGGGCCACCTCTGGATCCCGTTCAGAAAACCACTTTATTGCAATGCAGAGGTTGAGAGGAGGACTTGGTTGATGTTTAAAGAGAAGTTCCCAGCCAAGGGCCTCGGGGAGCGTTCTAAATATGAATGAATGGGATATTTTGAAATGAACTTTGTCAGTGTTGCCTCTTGCAATGCCTCAGTAGCATCTCAGTGGTGTGTGAAGTTTGGAGATAGATGGATAAGGGAATAATAGGCCACAGAAGGTGAACTTTGTGCTTCAAGGACATTGGTGAGAGTCCAACAGACACAATTTATACTGCGACAGAACTTCAGCATTGTAATTATGTAAATAACTCTAACCAAGGCTGTGTTTAGATTGTATTAACTATCTTCTTTGGACTTCTGAAGAGACCACTCAATCCATCCATGTACTTCCCTCTTGAAACCTGATGTCAGCTGCTGTTGAACTTTTTAAAGAAGTGCATGAAAAACCATTTTTGAACCTTAAAAGGTACTGGTACTATAGCATTTTGCTATCTTTTTTAGTGTTAAAGAGATAAAGAATAATAATTAACCAACCTTGTTTAATAGATTTGGGTCATTTAGAAGCCTGACAACTCATTTTCATATTGTAATCTATGTTTATAATACTACTACTGTTATCAGTAATGCTAAATGTGTAATAATGTAACATGATTTCCCTCCAGAGAAAGCACAATTTAAAACAATCCTTACTAAGTAGGTGATGAGTTTGACAGTTTTTGACATTTATATTAAATAACATGTTTCTCTATAAAGTATGGTAATAGCTTTAGTGAATTAAATTTAGTTGAGCATAGAGAACAAAGTAAAAGTAGTGTTGTCCAGGAAGTCAGAATTTTTAACTGTACTGAATAGGTTCCCCAATCCATCGTATTAAAAAACAATTAACTGCCCTCTGAAATAATGGGATTAGAAACAAACAAAACTCTTAAGTCCTAAAAGTTCTCAATGTAGAGGCATAAACCTGTGCTGAACATAACTTCTCATGTATATTACCCAATGGAAAATATAATGATCAGCAAAAAGACTGGATTTGCAGAAGTTTTTTTTTTTTTTTTCTTCATGCCTGATGAAAGCTTTGGCGACCCCAATATATGTATTTTTTGAATCTATGAACCTGAAAAGGGTCAGAAGGATGCCCAGACATCAGCCTCCTTCTTTCACCCCTTACCCCAAAGAGAAAGAGTTTGAAACTCGAGACCATAAAGATATTCTTTAGTGGAGGCTGGATGTGCATTAGCCTGGATCCTCAGTTCTCAAATGTGTGTGGCAGCCAGGATGACTAGATCCTGGGTTTCCATCCTTGAGATTCTGAAGTATGAAGTCTGAGGGAAACCAGAGTCTGTATTTTTCTAAACTCCCTGGCTGTTCTGATCGGCCAGTTTTCGGAAACACTGACTTAGGTTTCAGGAAGTTGCCATGGGAAACAAATAATTTGAACTTTGGAACAGGGTTGGCATTCAACCACGCAGGAAGCCTACTATTTAAATCCTTGGCTTCAGGTTAGTGACATTTAATGCCATCTAGCTAGCAATTGCGACCTTAATTTAACTTTCCAGTCTTAGCTGAGGCTGAGAAAGCTAAAGTTTGGTTTTGACAGGTTTTCCAAAAGTAAAGATGCTACTTCCCACTGTATGGGGGAGATTGAACTTTCCCCGTCTCCCGTCTTCTGCCTCCCACTCCATACCCCGCCAAGGAAAGGCATGTACAAAAATTATGCAATTCAGTGTTCCAAGTCTCTGTGTAACCAGCTCAGTGTTTTGGTGGAAAAAACATTTTAAGTTTTACTGATAATTTGAGGTTAGATGGGAGGATGAATTGTCACATCTATCCACACTGTCAAACAGGTTGGTGTGGGTTCATTGGCATTCTTTGCAATACTGCTTAATTGCTGATACCATATGAATGAAACATGGGCTGTGATTACTGCAATCACTGTGCTATCGGCAGATGATGCTTTGGAAGATGCAGAAGCAATAATAAAGTACTTGACTACCTACTGGTGTAATCTCAATGCAAGCCCCAACTTTCTTATCCAACTTTTTCATAGTAAGTGCGAAGACTGAGCCAGATTGGCCAATTAAAAACGAAAACCTGACTAGGTTCTGTAGAGCCAATTAGACTTGAAATACGTTTGTGTTTCTAGAATCACAGCTCAAGCATTCTGTTTATCGCTCACTCTCCCTTGTACAGCCTTATTTTGTTGGTGCTTTGCATTTTGATATTGCTGTGAGCCTTGCATGACATCATGAGGCCGGATGAAACTTCTCAGTCCAGCAGTTTCCAGTCCTAACAAATGCTCCCACCTGAATTTGTATATGACTGCATTTGTGTGTGTGTGTGTGTTTTCAGCAAATTCCAGATTTGTTTCCTTTTGGCCTCCTGCAAAGTCTCCAGAAGAAAATTTGCCAATCTTTCCTACTTTCTATTTTTATGATGACAATCAAAGCCGGCCTGAGAAACACTATTTGTGACTTTTTAAACGATTAGTGATGTCCTTAAAATGTGGTCTGCCAATCTGTACAAAATGGTCCTATTTTTGTGAAGAGGGACATAAGATAAAATGATGTTATACATCAATATGTATATATGTATTTCTATATAGACTTGGAGAATACTGCCAAAACATTTATGACAAGCTGTATCACTGCCTTCGTTTATATTTTTTTAACTGTGATAATCCCCACAGGCACATTAACTGTTGCACTTTTGAATGTCCAAAATTTATATTTTAGAAATAATAAAAAGAAAGATACTTACATGTTCCCAAAACAATGGTGTGGTGAATGTGTGAGAAAAACTAACTTGATAGGGTCTACCAATACAAAATGTATTACGAATGCCCCTGTTCATGTTTTTGTTTTAAAACGTGTAAATGAAGATCTTTATATTTCAATAAATGATATATAATTTAAAGTTATACTAAGGTTTCAGCATTTTTGTTTTTAGTTT